TCTTTTTTGATAATAAAAAATGTATTTACTGAGCCAGTTGTGGTGGCTCACGCCTATAATCCCAGCACCTTGGAAGGCCAATGAGAGTGGATCAGTTGAGGCCAGGAGTTTGAGACCAGCCTGGCCAACATGGTGAAATGCCGTCTCTACTAAGAATACAAAAATGAGCCGGGCACGGTGGCACGCACCTGTAATCCCAGGTACTCCGAAGGATGAGGCAGGATAATTGTTTGAACTCAGGAGGTGGAGGTTGCAGTGAGCCAAAATCATGCCACTGCACTCCAGCCTGGGTGACAGAGTGAGTCTCTGTCTCAAAAAAAAAAAAAAAAGAAAAAGAAAAAAAGTCAGTTGCAGTGGCTCACGCCTGTAATCCCAGCACTTTGGGAGGCTGAGGCAGGCGGATTACAAGGTCAGGAGATCGAGACCACCCTGGCCAACATGGTGAAACCTCCTCTCTACTAAAAATGCAAAAATTAGGCTGGGCACGGTGGCTCACACCTGTAATCCCAGCACTTTGGGAGGCCGAGGCGCGGAGATCACGAGATCAGGAGATTGAGACCATCCTGGCTAACACAGTGAAACCCTGTCTCTACTAAAAATACAAAAAATTAGCTGGATGTGGTGGCAGCACTTGTAGTCCCAGCTACTTGGGTGGCTGAGGCAGGAGAATGGCGTGAACCCGGGAGGCAGAGTTTGCAGTGAGCCGAGATCCCACCACTGCACTCCAGCTTAGGCGACAGAGCCAGACTGTGTCTCAAAAACAGGAAAGAAAACAAAAGAAAATTTGGACTATTGCCAATTACAAATATTTTTAGAGAAGAATTCAAAACAGTAACTGTGGATGATGGAAACAATAGTTATGATAAAAGTCTGATGAAACTTCCCAGTTCACAAGGAAATTTACTTATGTGCAGCATTTTAAGACAGTAATCAGAATCATGACTGACAGCATCATATCAGGGCCAGCAGACTTTTATAAATTTCATACAATCTTCAGAAATAATAACTTTTTTTTTTTTTTTTGGATAGATTCTACCTTTGTCACCCAGGCGGGAGTGCAGTGGCATGATCTCGGCTCACTACAACCTCCGCATCCTGGGTTCAAGCAGTTCTCCTGTCTCAGCCTCCCGAGTAGCTGAGATTACAGGCATGTGCCACCAGGCATGGCTAATTTTTGTATTTTTAGTGGAGACAGGGTTTCACTCTATTAGGCTGGTCTGGAACTCCCGACCTCAGGTGATCCACGTGCCTTTGTCTCCCAAAGTGCTGGGATTACAGGCATGAGTGACGGTGCCCAGCCATTCGTGACATGTTTATACAAATATAACTTTAGCAAATATTTAGCATAACTATCAAAATTACAAATCATATTAAATTTGTATAAATGTATGCAATTTTTGGAACACGCATATCAACAACATACCCATAAATATAACTGAGATGAGATCTAATGTCACCTCACTTGACAGTGCCCTCCCATGCAGTATCGCCACATTTGACAATGCCTGCCCATTTAATCTACCAAATAAATCGAATCACTTAATACCTCTACAAGATGAGAGATACATTCTTTAGACTCCCCAAGGGATGCAGCTGAAAAAAATCCCAAAGTTAGTTTTAAGCCAAAAAGACTTGATTTAGGATTTTGACACTGGAGAAACCCATCAAAGATGTCAAGTTTGAAAACACTTGATCAAAACAGAATCACAGGTCACTATTAAAAGAGTATTAATTTAACCAGAGACTTCCAAAGCAATACAGAAACTTACATGGATATAAAAACCCTAACCCTTTTAAAGGTCAGATTTGCTAAGTGATCAAAAGGGGTACTTGAATTGAATCGACACAGGAAGAGTGTGTACAGGGTTATGAGTGTAGGCAGGTGGTTACTTTGGTCATATCTCCATTTGCCACCTGATTACACATGAGAATGGCATCTTTACTCACCAGAAAGCCAGTATTATAGGAGGTGTAGGAGGCATTCTTGGACTTGAGACAAGAACATTGTTGTGTAGAAATTTCATTGACTGTGTTAAAATTATTCTCCATGGGCTGGAGAACACATAACATGGCCTTTAGAATGAGACGGGCATTGATTGGATGCAAGGTCTCCACACTTACTAGCTGTGTGACATTGGACAGAGTGCTTCATCATTCCGAGACTCAGTTTTTAAAGGAAAAACAACTAACTACCTTGCAAGCTTGCTAGCAGGTTTAAGTGTAATAATGTGTGGGAATGACTGCACCGTGACTAACATGCAGTGACAGCTTAATTAATGTTAACCCTTATCATTATCATATAAGAATGTGAGTTACATAAGAGAGGAGTCCTGTCAGTTCGTTCTCTGCTGTGTCCCCAAGACCATGAATCATGGCTGGCATGTAGTAGGCATTTAATAATATATGTTCAACAAGTATTTGGCAGTCTTGGAGGGCAGAAAAGGAGGTGGGGAAGATTTTTAAATAACATTTTTTAAAAAGTCACATTGTCCTACAATACCGATTTTTCTTGCATATTTAGGAAATTGAGGGTTTTTTTCTAAAACATGCGGACATATGGGAAATAGGATGCAACATTTGCACTAATGTTTCAGACACAGTTAGAGGTTTCCAAGAGATTTTGCGCTGGGGAGGCTGCTTGCTACAAGCTCCCAAAGCTCTGGGAGGACATAGTATTCATTCCTCCCTCAGCAGAAGCGGTGAGGCAAGAAGCTCTGGGGAGCACCCAGCGTTGGACTTTTAGCATAGTGTGTCAGGTCTTCATAGTTTGGGCCCAGGGCACAGAGAAGTCACAGCTCTCCGGCATCCTGTGACCTTTACCCTCTTTGCCAAGGGAAAATGTGGCCCACCAAAGCAAGAAACTTGAGGGCATGGGTCACCCCAGCCCTGGCATCTGCCCAGAGCCCGAGAAGGAAGGAACAATGATCCTCCAGCTACCTCACGGGGCTGGCACAGGTGACCACTGCCCTGGCATCACCCAGCTGTGTCCGGCAGCCTGAACCCCATCTGTGGGGATGCGAGGAGGAAAATACAAAAGTCCTTAGGTGAACACTGAGAAGGCAGATGCAGCAGAAACCTCCAGGCCAGAACTACCCAGTCTTGGACCTATGGTGGAGATAGAGCATAGCTGGCGATCATGTGTACTTACACTCTAAGGTCACCTGGTTGCACTATGGCCTCATCTGTGGCTCTGAAAATGAAGATTTGGAAGGAGATCATCACAGCTAATGTTTAACAAGCCCCTCCTGTGTGCCAAATCATTCACCCCTCACCACAACCGAATGAGCTAAGGATTCTCATTATATATAGTTTATGGAGAGGGAAGTGCAGACATAAAGAGGTGAATTATCTTACCCAGATCACACAGCTGATAAGTGGTGGAGGCAGAATAGAATCTAAACAGTGTGGCTCCGGAGCCCACATGCATTGATTCGACAAGTGTTTATTGAGCACCTGCCGCGGACAAGGCCTTGTGTGATTAAATAGGGTTATAATTAGTAATATAAAAATGAGAAATCACTAATGCTTTTTAGACTTAACATTTTGTTTTTTTGTAGGTTTCAGGCACAGAACTGTATATCCAATAATAGTGAAATGGATCCCACTAATTATGACAGAAATGATGATACATTTAAATGACTTGGATGTTTTATAGGTATGATCTCGTGAAATCTTGAGAGAAACTGAATGACGAATGAAACTATTGTTCCTGTTTCACACAGAAGAAAACTGAGGTTAAAAGGGGTAAAGTAATTTTGCATGGCATGAAGTAGAAATTCAAAGTACAGGAATTTGAACTTGGTTCTGTCCTTTTCTGAAGCCCTTGACCACTATAGACTCAAACATCACCTTGTTTTTCCACTCATTCAACACTTTTTTTTTTAAATTATCTAATAGGTTGGCACTCATCATGAGCCCCTGTTCTCATTCTGCAAATGGTGAAGCTCTCTATTGTCCTGACCCCACAGTTCCTGTCCCATGACCAGGGCCAGCTCACCAAGGAGCTGCAGCAGCATGTAAAGTCAGTGACATGCCCATGCGAGTACCTGAGGAAGGTGAGTGAGTGCAGACAGATGGGGCCTGGTGCCCTTTTCATTATTTCAACTATTATTATTCCAGGTTATCAATACTCTGGCTGACCATCATCATCGTGGGACTGACTTTGGTGGAAGTCCTTGGTTACATGTCATTATTGCGTTTCCGACAAGTTATAAAGTTGTCATTACCCTCTGGATAGTTTACCTTTGGGTGAGTATACTAACTTTCTGTAGAGGTATACTCCAGCCGTCATTCTTATATTATTATTTCCTAGGTGTCTCTCCTGAAGACTATCTTCTGGTCTCGAAATGGACATGATGGATCCACGGATGTACAGCAGAGAGCCTGGAGGTCCAACCGCCGTAGACAGGAAGGTATGGCTCTGTTGGAATCCGCATAGTGTGGATCTCACCTTCTCCTCTCCTCACTCTCACCAAGGGCTGAGGTCCATTTGTATGCACACAAAGAAAAGAGTTTCTTCCTTTCGAGGAAATAAAATTGGCCTGAAAGACGTCATTACTCTACGGAGACATGTGGAAACAAAAGTTAGAGCTAAAATCCGTAAGAGGAAGGTGACAACGAAAATCAACCATCATGACAAAATCAATGGAAAGAGGAAGACCGCCAGAAAACAGTAAGATGTGCCTTGACACAAATACTGTTGTACTTTATCTGATGAAAGTGATTGTAATCCATAGGAAAATGTTTCAACGTGCGCAAGAGTTGCGGCGGCGAGCAGAGGACTACCACAAATGCAAAGTAAGGAGCTTCCTCCCTGCAGTTGCAGGATAACATTCAATTTCTCATGTGTTGGCTTTTTCAGATCCCCCCTTCTGCAAGAAAGGCTCTTTGCAACTGGGTAAGTTTGCTTGTTTTCCTTGCTTTTGGACAGTGTGAAAACATTCCCTCCTTTGGCCCTACAGGTCAGAATGGCGGCAGCGGAGCATCGTCATTCTTCAGGATTGCCCTACTGGCCCTACCTCACAGCTGAAACTTTAAAAAACAGGATGGGCCACCAGCCACCTCCTCCAACTCAACAACATTCTATAACTGATAACTCCCTGAGCCTCAAGACACCTCCCGAGTGTCTGCTCACTCCCCTTCCACCCTCAGCGGATGATAATCTCAAGACACCTCCCGAGTGTGTGCTCACTCCCCTTCCACCCTCAGCGGATGATAATCTCAAGACACCTCCCGAGTGTGTGCTCACTCCCCTTCCACCCTCAGCGGATGATAATCTCAAGACACCTCCTGAGTGTCTGCTCACTCCCCTTCCACCCTCAGCGGATGATAATCTCAAGACACCTCCCGAGTGTCTGCTCACTCCCCTTCCACCCTCAGCTCTACCCTCAGCTCCACCCTCAGCGGATGATAATCTCAAGACACGTGCCGAGTGTCTGCTCCATCCCCTTCCACCCTCAGCGGATGATAATCTCAAGACACCTTCCGAGCGTCAGCTCACTCCCCTTCCACCCTCAGCTCCACCCTCAGCAGATGATAATATCAAGACACCTGCCGAGCGTCTGCGGGGGCCGCTTCCACCCTCAGCGGATGATAATCTCAAGACACCTTCCGAGCGTCAGCTCACTCCCCTTCCACCCTCAGCTCCACCCTCAGCAGATGATAATATCAAGACACCTGCTGAGCGTCTGCGGGGGCCGCTTCCACCCTCAGCGGATGATAATCTCAAGACACCTTCCGAGCGTCAGCTCACTCCCCTTCCACCCTCAGCTCCACCCTCAGCAGATGATAATATCAAGACACCTGCCGAGCGTCTGCGGGGGCCGCTTCCACCCTCAGCGGATGATAATCTCAAGACACCTTCCGAGCGTCAGCTCACTGCCCTTCCACCCTCAGCAGATGATAATATCAAGACACCTGCCGAGCGTCTGCGGGGGCCGCTTCCACCCTCAGCGGATGATAATCTCAAGACACCTTCCGAGCGTCAGCTCACTCCCCTTCCACCCTCAGCTCCACCCTCAGCAGATGATAATATCAAGACACCTGCCTTCCACCCTCAGCGGATGATCTCAAGACACCTTCCGAGCGTCAGCTCACTCCCCTTCCACCCTCAGCTCCACCCTCAGCAGATGATAATATCAAGATACCTGCTGAGCGTCTGCGGATTCCGCTTCCACCATCAGCCGATGATAATCTCAAGACACCTTCCGAGCGTCAGCTCACTCCCCTTCCACCCTCAGCTCCACCCTCAGCAGATGATAATATCAAGACACCTGCCGAGCGTCTGCGGGGGCCGCTTCCACCCTGAGCGGATGATAATCTCAAGACACCTTCCGAGCGTCAGCTCACTCCCCTTCCACCCTCAGCTCCACCCTCAGCAGATGATAATATCAAGACACCTGCCGAGCGTCTGCGGGGGCCGCTTCCACCCTCAGCAGATGATAATCTCAAGACACCTTCCGAGCGTCAGCTCACTCCCCTTCCACCCTCAGCTCCACCCTCAGCAGATGATAATATCAAGACACCTGCCGAGCGTCTGCGGGGGCCGCTTCCACCCTCAGCGGATGATAATCTCAAGACACCTTCCGAGCGTCAGCTCACTCCCCTTCCACCCTCAGCTCCACCCTCAGCAGATGATAATATCAAGACACCTGCCGAGCGTCTGCGGGGGCCGCTTCCACCCTCAGCAGATGATAATCTCAAGACACCTTCCGAGCGTCAGCTCACTCCCCTTCCACCCTCAGCTCCACCCTCAGCAGATGATAATATCAAGACACCTGCCGAGCGTCTGCGGGGGCCGCTTCCACCCTCAGCGGATGATAATCTCAAGACACCTTCCGAGCGTCAGCTCACTCCCTTTCCACCCTCAGCTCCACCCTCAGCAGATGATAATATCAAGACACCTGCCGAGCGTCTGCGGGGAGCGTCTGCGGGGGCCGCTTCCACCCTCAGCGGATGATAATCTCAAGACACCTTCCGAGCGTCAGCTCACTCCCCTTCCACCCTCAGCTCCACCCTCAGCAGATGATAATATCAAGACACCTGCCGAGCGTCTGCGGGGGCCGCTTCCACCCTCAGCGGATGATAATCTCAAGACACCTTCCGAGCGTCAGCTCACTCCCCTTCCACCCTCAGCTCCACCCTCAGCAGATGATAATATCAAGACACCTGCCGAGCGTCTGCGGGGGCCGCTTCCACCCTCAGCGGATGATAATCTCAAGACACCTTCCGAGCGTCAGCTCACTCCCCTTCCACCCTCAGCTCCACCCTCAGCAGATGATAATATCAAGACACCTGCCGAGCGTCTGCGGGGGCCGCTTCCACCCTCAGCCGATGATAATCTCAAGACACCTCCCTTAGCTACTCAGGAGGCTGAGGCAGAAAAACCACGCAAACCCAAGAGGCAGAGGGCGGCTGAGATGGAACCACCTCCCGAACCCAAGAGGCGGAGGGTCGGTGACGTGGAACCGTCACGCAAACCCAAGAGGCGGAGGGCCGCTGACGTGGAACCATCATCACCCGAACCCAAGAGGCGGAGGGTCGGTGATGTGGAACCGTCACGCAAACCCAAGAGGCGGAGGGCCGCTGACGTGGAACCATCATCACCCGAACCCAAGAGGCGGAGGGTCGGTGACGTGGAACCGTCACGCAAACCCAAGAGGCGGAGGGCCGCTGACGTGGAACCATCATTACCCGAACCCAAGAGGCGGAGGTTGAGCTGAGAAGAGGCCAGTGCACTCAAGCCTGAGCAATAAGAATAAAACCGAGTAGAACAAAATAAAAAATTCAAAAAACAAAACAAAACCCACACTCCAAAAACTAACAAAGAATAAATAAATAATATAAAAATAAAATAAATACTGCAGTCCTTATGTTATTGCTTTGTTTCGATATCTGGTATGAT